GATTTGATTAAATATGGTATTAAAAAATAGCTGATCACAGAAAGTCTCTACCAGTGTGATGTAGATGGCTAAAGTATTCCACATTTGCAAACTTTTATTGACCTAAATAAGAGGTGCCCCTTGGGTTGTTTTTATTTGGACTGGGAATATTAGGAGAAAGCTTTTTCATTCAGTGTGTAAGTACAATCTACCAGAAATAGAAACCCCCATGGACGATCTATTTCTTTGATGGTACAGGACTCAGAACATTCACAAAGATTTAGTTGTTAGCGGAATAGACATCTGTATTTTATTCAAACCAATTTTCCCTTCCTAATCTGAGAACATTGTGCAATCTAAGCAGTTCTAAGCATGTTTGCTATTCGTGCAAAGTGAGAGTAAATCTAAAAGAAATTTTTTTGTGTGTTTAGGGATGGTAATAAAGTCTCTTAGTGGTTGAAAATGTTATTTCTTACAAAAGTGGAGAACATTTGCTTTTCAATACCAGAGTTTTCAGCCATTTCTGCATTCTGACCTATTGACTGGAGGTAGGTTGCCTTTGAATTCAGTAAAACTTCATGGGCAGAAACACAGTTCCTTTTCCTACTTATTTGGATATCATGATGGCCATTGCATGTATGTGTCTTTTTGTAAGTCCATGCCTCAGAACTGAGAAGTAGGAATAAAATTAGGGTCAGGGCTGGGGATGCTACTCTTTGCTGCTGAGAAACACAATGCTTCAGGTAAGTGATTCTGAAGTCCTTCACCACCTGACGGTAACCTTGGGTTGGTCCATAGGTATGTTTTCATTTTGCTTGTTCATCCATTTTAATTGGCTTCCTAGAGCATGCTTGTAGATGTAGAGCCAAATTTAGAGTAGAGCAACCCTCTGGCAAACAGGAAGAGATTAATTTTGTGGTATGCTTTTAAGGGACTTCCCAGGAAACTTCAAAAGCAGAAAAAGAAGCACTAGCTGCCTATTCCAAAATGTGTAAAACACCACTCAGCTTTTTAAAAGTAGGATAAACTCAGAGCGCGCGCACACGCGCGCGCGCACACACACACACACACACAGAGAGAACATCTCTAGTAAAAAGAAAAGTTGAGCTTTCTTAGCTAGATGTGTGTATTAGCCAGAAAAAGCCAAGGAGTGAAGGGTTTTAGAGAACTGGAGGAGATAAAGTGGAGTCTGCATATGGGAGGCATTTGAAATGGACTTAAATGTCTTTTTAATGCTGACTTTTTCAGTTTTCTCCTTACCAGACACATTGTTTTCATGACATTAGCCCCAGGCATAGACACATCATTAAAATGAACATGTCAAAAAATGATTTCTGTTTAGAAATAAGCAAAACATTTTCAGTTGTGACCACCCAGGTGTAGAATAAAGAACAGTGGAATTGGGAGCCCTGAGTTCTAACATAAACTTTCTTCATGACATAAGGCAAGTCTTCTATGGCCTTTGGTTTCCTTACCTGTAAAACAGGATGGCTCAATGAAATTATCTTTCTTCTTTGCTATAATAGAGTATCTCTGTGGGAAGAGGAAAAAAAAAGTCAATTTAAAGGCTCCTTATAGTTCCCCAACTGCTGTTTTATTGTGCTATTCATGCCTAGACATCACATAGCTAGAAAGGCCCATCAGACCCCTCAGGCCACTGCTGTTCCTGTCACACATTCCTGCAAAGGACCATGTTGCTAACTTGAAAAAAATTACTATTAATTACACTTGCAGTTGTTGCTTAGTAACATTTATGATTTTGTGTTTCTCGTGACAGCATGAGCAGAGATCATTAAAAATTAAACTTACAAAGCTGCTAAAGTGGGAAGAAGGAGAACTTGAAGCCACAATTTTTGCACTTGCTTAGAAGCCATCTAATCTCAGGTTTATATGCTAGATCTTGGGGGAAACACTGCATGTCTCTGGTTTATATTAAACCACATACAGCACACTACTGACACTGATTTGTGTCTGGTGCAGCTGGAGTTTATCACCAAGACATAAAAAAACCTTGACCCTGCAGAATGGCCTGGAATTACAATCAGATGGGCCACATGGCATCCCGGTGAAAGAAAGCCCTAACCAGTTTTCTGTCTTGTTTCTGCTTTCTCCCTACAGTTCCACCAGGTGAGAAGAGTGATGACCATCCTTTTCCTTACTATGGTTATTTCATACTTTGGTTGCATGAAGGCTGCCCCCATGAAAGAAGCAAACATCCGAGGACAAGGTGGCTTGGCCTACCCAGGTGTGCGGACCCATGGGACTCTGGAGAGCGTGAATGGGCCCAAGGCAGGTTCAAGAGGCTTGACATCATTGGCTGACACTTTCGAACACGTGATAGAAGAGCTGTTGGATGAGGACCAGAAAGTTCGGCCCAATGAAGAAAACAATAAGGACGCAGACTTGTACACGTCCAGGGTGATGCTCAGTAGTCAAGTGCCTTTGGAGCCTCCTCTTCTCTTTCTGCTGGAGGAATACAAAAATTACCTAGATGCTGCAAACATGTCCATGAGGGTCCGGCGCCACTCTGACCCTGCCCGCCGAGGGGAGCTGAGCGTGTGTGACAGTATTAGTGAGTGGGTAACGGCGGCAGACAAAAAGACTGCAGTGGACATGTCGGGCGGGACGGTCACAGTCCTTGAAAAGGTCCCTGTATCAAAAGGCCAACTGAAGCAATACTTCTACGAGACCAAGTGCAATCCCATGGGTTACACAAAAGAAGGCTGCAGGGGCATAGACAAAAGGCATTGGAACTCCCAGTGCCGAACTACCCAGTCGTACGTGCGGGCCCTTACCATGGATAGCAAAAAGAGAATTGGCTGGCGATTCATAAGGATAGACACTTCTTGTGTATGTACATTGACCATTAAAAGGGGAAGATAGTGGATTTATGTTGTATAGATTAGATTATATTGAGACAAAAATTATCTATTTGTATATATACATAACAGGGTAAATTATTCAGTTAAGAAAAAAATAATTTTATGAACTGCATGTATAAATGAAGTTTATACAGTACAGTGGTTCTACAATCTATTTATTGGACATGTCCATGACCAGAAGGGAAACAGTCATTTGCGCACAACTTAAAAAGTCTGCATTACATTCCTTGATAATGTTGTGGTTTGTTGCCGTTGCCAAGAACTGAAAACATAAAAAGTTAAAAAAAATAATAAATTGCATGCTGCTTTAATTGTGAATTGATAATAAACTGTCCTCTTTCAGAAAACAGAAAAAAAACACACACACACACAACAAAAATTTGAACCAAAACATTCCGTTTACATTTTAGACAGTAAGTATCTTCGTTCTTGTTAGTACTATATCTGTTTTACTGCTTTTAACTTCTGATAGCGTTGGAATTAAAACAATGTCAAGGTGCTGTTGTCATTGCTTTACTGGCTTAGGGGATGGGGGATGGGGGGTATATTTTTGTTTGTTTTGTGTTTTTTTTTCGTTTGTTTGTTTTGTTTTTTAGTTCCCACAGGGAGTAGAGATGGGGAAAGAATTCCTACAATATATATTCTGGCTGATAAAAGATACATTTGTATGTTGTGAAGATGTTTGCAATATCGATCAGATGACTAGAAAGTGAATAAAAATTAAGGCAACTGAACAAAAAAATGCTCACACTCCACATCCCGTGATGCACCTCCCAGGCCCCGCTCATTCTTTGGGCGTTGGTCAGAGTAAGCTGCTTTTGACGGAAGGACCTATGTTTGCTCAGAACACATTCTTTCCCCCCCTCCCCCTCTGGTCTCCTCTTTGTTTTGTTTTAAGGAAGAAAAATCAGTTGCGCGTTCTGAAATATTTTACCACTGCTGTGAACAAGTGAACACATTGTGTCACATCATGACACTCGTATAAGCATGGAGAACAGTGATTTTTTTTTAGAACAGAAAACAACAAAAAATAACCCCAAAATGAAGATTATTTTTTATGAGGAGTGAACATTTGGGTAAATCATGGCTAAGCTTAAAAAAAACTCATGGTGAGGCTTAACAATGTCTTGTAAGCAAAAGGTAGAGCCCTGTATCAACCCAGAAACACCTAGATCAGAACAGGAATCCACATTGCCAGTGACATGAGACTGAACAGCCAAATGGAGGCTATGTGGAGTTGGCATTGCATTTACCGGCAGTGCGGGAGGAATTTCTGAGTGGCCATCCCAAGGTCTAGGTGGAGGTGGGGCATGGTATTTGAGACATTCCAAAACGAAGGCCTCTGAAGGACCCTTCAGAGGTGGCTCTGGAATGACATGTGTCAAGCTGCTTGGACCTCGTGCTTTAAGTGCCTACATTATCTAACTGTGCTCAAGAGGTTCTCGACTGGAGGACCACACTCAAGCCGACTTATGCCCACCATCCCACCTCTGGATAATTTTGCATAAAATTGGATTAGCCTGGAGCAGGTTGGGAGCCAAATGTGGCATTTGTGATCATGAGATTGATGCAATGAGATAGAAGATGTTTGCTACCTGAACACTTATTGCTTTGAAACTAGACTTGAGGAAACCAGGGTTTATCTTTTGAGAACTTTTGGTAAGGGAAAAGGGAACAGGAAAAGAAACCCCAAACTCAGGCCGAATGATCAAGGGGACCCATAGGAAATCTTGTCCAGAGACAAGACTTCGGGAAGGTGTCTGGACATTCAGAACACCAAGACTTGAAGGTGCCTTGCTCAATGGAAGAGGCCAGGACAGAGCTGACAAAATTTTGCTCCCCAGTGAAGGCCACAGCAACCTTCTGCCCATCCTGTCTGTTCATGGAGAGGGTCCCTGCCTCACCTCTGCCATTTTGGGTTAGGAGAAGTCAAGTTGGGAGCCTGAAATAGTGGTTCTTGGAAAAATGGATCCCCAGTGAAAACTAGAGCTCTAAGCCCATTCAGCCCATTTCACACCTGAAAATGTTAGTGATCACCACTTGGACCAGCATCCTTAAGTATCAGAAAGCCCCAAGCAATTGCTGCATCTTAGTAGGGTGAGGGATAAGCAAAAGAGGATGTTCACCATAACCCAGGAATGAAGATACCATCAGCAAAGAATTTCAATTTGTTCAGTCTTTCATTTAGAGCTAGTCTTTCACAGTACCATCTGAATACCTCTTTGAAAGAAGGAAGACTTTACGTAGTGTAGATTTGTTTTGTGTTGTTTGAAAATATTATCTTTGTAATTATTTTTAATATGTAAGGAATGCTTGGAATATCTGCTGTATGTCAACTTTATGCAGCTTCCTTTTGAGGGACAAATTTAAAACAAACAACCCCCCATCACAAACTTAAAGGATTGCAAGGGCCAGATCTGTTAAGTGGTTTCATAGGAGACACATCCAGCAATTGTGTGGTCAGTGGCTCTTTTACCCAATAAGATACATCACAGTCACATGCTTGATGGTTTATGTTGACCTAAGATTTATTTTGTTAAAATCTCTCTCTGTTGTGTTCGTTCTTGTTCTGTTTTGTTTTGTTTTTTAAAGTCTTGCTGTGGTCTCTTTGTGGCAGAAGTGTTTCATGCATGGCAGCAGGCCTGTTGCTTTTTTATGGCGATTCCCATTGAAAATGTAAGTAAATGTCTGTGGCCTTGTTCTCTCTATGGTAAAGATATTATTCACCATGTAAAACAAAAAACAATATTTATTGTATTTTAGTATATTTATATAATTATGTTATTGAAAAAAATTGGCATTAAAACTTAACCGCATCAGAAGCCTATTGTAAATACAAGTTCTATTTAAGTGTACTAATTAACATATAATATATGTTTTAAATATAGAATTTTTAATGTTTTTAAATATATTTTCAAAGTACATAAAATCTGGGGGTTCTGGGTTTTTTTCTCTTTACTG